CCTACAACCCGTCTCTATAAAAAGATTTTTAAAAAAGGGGCAAAGAGGAGGAGGTAAGTGGCATGGAATTCCACGGTTTTTTTTGTTTGTTTGTTTTGAGATGGAGTCTCGCTTTGTTGCCAGGCTGGAGTACAGTGGCGCGATCTCAGCTCACTGCAACCTCCCCCTCCCGGGTTCAAGCGATTCTCCTGCCTCAGCCTCCCGAGTAGCTGGGACTACACGCGTGCGCCAGCCACCATGCCCAACTAATTTTTGTATTTTTAATAGAGACAAGGTTGGCCAAGATGGTCTCGGATTTCTTGACCTCGTGATCCGCCCGCCTCGACCTCCCAAAGTGCTGGGATTACAGGCGTGAGCCACCGAGCCCGGCTGGTTTTTTTGTTTTTTTTTTTTGAGGTGGAGTTTCGCTCTTGGTGAGGCTTAAGTGGCACGATCTCGGCTTACTGCAACCTCCGCCTCCCGGGCTCAAGCAATTCTGCCTCAGCCTCTCGAGTAGCTGGGATTATAGGCGCCCGCCACCACGCCCGGCTAATTTTGTATTTTTAGTAGAAGCAGGGTTTCACCATATTGGCCAGGCTGGTCTCGAACTCCTGACCTCAAGTGATCCACCCACCTCAGCCTCCCAAAGTGCTGGGATTACAGGCGTGAGCCACTGCGCCCAGCCTGGAATTCCGTGATCTTGACGCTGGACTAGGGCAGTGGATGCGAGGGAGAGGGCTCCAATGTCGGGCCCTGGTTCGAGGAGAAGGTGCGGCTTTCACCCAACAGAAACCGGCCGTGAGGCTAAAAGCCAACTCCATGAGGGAAGGTCGGTCAAGCTCAATGGTTTCGTCACATTGCTCCCTCCACCCGCCGCGGGTGTAAGCTGCGCGTCTCCTTCGAATTGCCCCCTACTCGCCGCCGCCGGCTCCGCTGGCGTTCCCAGGGCGAGCGTAAGTTCCGGGTGCGGCGGCCGACTAGGCGCAACAGGAAGAGGCGGGGCCGCGAGGCTAGCGCTACCCGTGCGCCTGCGTGGAACGATTCTGTGGCGAGTGCCGGCCGAAAGCTAGGTCCGGATTGCACGTGGAGGGCCGCCCGAAGGGCACTCTCGGACATTAACCCGCATTCTGGTGGGTCTAGAGGAAATTGGGGGACGAAGAGTACGCCACCTTCTCCCATTTCTGCCTGCCACAGTACCATGGGGCGCAAGTTGGACCCTACGAAGGAGAAGCGGGGGCCAGGCCGAAAGGCCCGGAAGCAGAAGGGTGCCGAGACAGAACTCGTCAGATTCTTGCCTGCAGGTAAGGATTAGTTGTGGCCTCCTGATCCCTCACTTGTTCTGCCTCGTTTTTCTTTTTTAAACAGTAAGTGACGAAAATTCCAAGAGGCTGTCTAGTCGTGCTCGAAAGAGGTAAGTGTGGGTGTCAAAACTTAAGTAGGTTACTTCACTCCTTGAATCTCTTGTGTCTTTTCAGGGCAGCCAAGAGGAGATTGGGCTCTGTTGAAGCCCCTAAGACAAATAAGTCTCCTGAGGCCAAACCATTGCCTGGAAAGCTACCAAAAGGTCCGTGAAACTAAGAGCTGGATGCTACATGAAGGACTCTTCAAACCCTTAGGGATCTCTGCAGGAGCTGTCCAGACAGCTGGTAAGAAGGGACCCCAGTCCCTATTTAATGCTCCTCGAGGCAAGAAGCGCCCAGCACCTGGCAGTGATGAGGAAGAGGAGGAGGAAGACTCTGAAGAAGATGGTATGGTGAACCACGGGGACCTCTGGGGCTCCGAGGACGATGCTGATACGGTAGATGACTATGGAGCTGACTCCAACTCTGAGGATGAGGAGGAAGGTGAAGCGGTGAGATTCATCTTTTTGGGCATTCATAGAAGGGCCTGTATTAATAGCCCTTGTCTCTCTTCAGTTGCTGCCCATTGAAAGAGCTGCTCGGAAGCAGAAGGCCCGGGAAGCTGCTGCTGGGTGAGTTTTGGAAGCTATTGGGATGGAGCATAGTGAATCACTCTGTTCCTGGACCTGTTTCTAGGATCCAGTGGAGTGAAGAGGAGACCGAGGACGAGGAGGAAGAGAAAGAAGTGACCCCTGAGTCAGGCCCCCCAAAGGTGGAAGAGGCAGATGGGGGCCTGCAGATCAATGTGGATGAGGAACCATTTGTGCTGCCCCCTGCTGGGGAGATGGAGCAGGATATCCTTGCAGGGCAGAGTGAAGAGTTAGGAGACATCATGACACAGTTCCTTAACAGGCCCACATGCCCAGGCTCCAGACCTGCAACGAGTTCACAAGCGGATCCAGGATATTGTGGGAATTCTGCGTGATTTTGGGGCTCAGCGGGAGGAAGGGCGGTCTCGTTCTGAATACCTGAACCGGCTCAAGAAGGATCTGGCCATTTACTACTCCTATGGAGACTTCCTGCTTGGCAAGCTCATGGACCTCTTCCCTCTGTCTGAGGTACTGGATTGCCAGAATGCCTCTTTTGCTTTCCTCACTTATTCCCTGCTGTCTTGCCCCGCAGCTGGTGGAGTTCTTAGAAGCTAATGAGGTGCCTCGGCCCGTCACCCTCCGGACCAATACCTTGAAAACCCGACGCCGAGACCTTGCACAGGTGAGGGGTGGCCTTTGAGGCTCACTCATCTCAAAAAAAAAAAAAAATCTTCATCCCTTTTCAGGCTCTAATCAATCGTGGGGTTAACCTGGATCCCCTGGGCAAGTGGTCAAAGACTGGACTAGTGGTGTATGATTCTTCTGTGCCCATTGGTAAGTCTCCCCCACCCAAGAGCCCTTCTACCACCGCATGTCACAGGGTGGTCCTTCTCCACAGGTGCTACCCCCGAGTACCTGGCTGGGCACTACATGCTGCAGGGAGCCTCCAGCATGTTGCCCGTCATGGCCTTGGCACCCCAGGAACATGAGCGGATCCTGGACATGTGTTGTGCCCCTGGAGGAAAGACCAGCTACATGGGTATGAGAGGGGCAGGCAGGTGGGATTCATCGGCTGATCAGCACTGTTACTGCCCTCTCTTTAGCCCAGCTGATGAAGAACACGGGTGTGATCCTTGCCAATGACGCCAATGCTGAGCGGCTCAAGAGTGTTGTGGGCAACTTGCATCGGCTGGGAGTCACCAACACCATTATCAGCCACTATGATGGGCGCCAGTTCCCCAAGGTGAGACTCGAGCTGTGTGTCTTCTGAGGCTTAGACATATGATTCATCTGTATCTTTTCTCCAGGTGGTGGGGGGCTTTGACCGAGTACTGCTGGATGCTCCCTGCAGTGGCACTGGGGTCATCTCCAAGGATCCAGCCGTGAAGACTAACAAGGTGAGGAGTCAGGTGGTGGGCCCCTGAGAGGCTGAGGCTGCCTTTGGGTCTCTTTTTGGGACAGGATGAGAAGGACATCCTGCGCTGTGCTCACCTCCAGAAGGAGTTGCTCCTGAGTGCTATTGACTCTGTCAATGCGACCTCCAAGACAGGAGGCTACCTGGTTTACTGCACCTGTTCTATCACAGTGAGACCTCTGCCATGGCAGAGCAGGGGAGGTCCTCCGTTCTTTGTCTTCCCCCCACATCCAGGTAGAAGAGAATGAGTGGGTGGTAGACTATGCTCTGAAAAAGAGGAATGTGCGACTGGTGCCCACGGGCCTAGACTTTGGCCAGGAAGGTTTTACCCGCTTTCGAGAAAGGCGCTTCCACCCCAGTCTGCGTTCTACCCGACGCTTCTACCCTCATACCCACAATATGGATGGGTTCTTCATTGCCAAGTTCAAGAAATTTTCCAATTCTATCCCTCAGTCCCAGACAGGTAAGTAATCTTTTTCTTCCCTTCGTCACCACGTGATTTTTTTTTTTTTTTTTTTTTTTTTGAGACGGTGTCTTGCTTTGTCGCTCAGGCTGGACTGCAGTGGTGCAATCTCAGCTCATTGCAACCTCCACCTTCCAGGTTCAAGCGATTCTTGTGCCTCAGACTCCCAAGTAGCTAGGATTACAGGTGTGTACCACCATCCCTGGCTAATTTTTGTATTCTGACACCATCTGTTTAATTTTAACCCCAGGAAATTCTGAAACAGCCACACCTACAAATGTAGACTTGCCTCAGGTCATCCCCAAGTCTGAGAACAGCAGCCAGCCAGCCAAGAAAGCCAAGGGGGCTGCAAAGACAAAGCAGCAGCTGCAGAAACAGCAACATCCCAAGAAGGCCTCCTTCCAGAAGCTGAATGGCATCTCCAAAGGGGCAGACTCAGAATTGTCCACTGTACCTTCTGTCACAAAGACCCAAGCTTCCTCCAGCTTCCAGGATAGCAGTCAGCCAGCTGGAAAAGCCGAAGGGATCAGGGAGCCAAAGGTGACTGGGAAGCTAAAGCAACGATCACCTAAATTACAGTCCTCCAAGAAAGTTGCTTTCCTCAGGCAGAATGCCCCTCCCAAGGGCACAGACACACAAACACCGGCTGTGTTATCCCCATCCAAGACTCAGGCCACCCTGAAACCTAAGGACCATCATCAGCCCCTTGGAAGGGCCAAGGGGGTTGAGAAGCAGCAGTTGCCAGAGCAGCCTTTTGAGAAAGCTGCCTTCCAGAAACAGAATGATACCCCCAAGGGGCCTCAGCCTCCCACTGTGTCTCCCATCCGTTCCAGCCGCCCCCCACCAGCAAAGAGGAAGAAATCTCAGTCCAGGGGCAACAGCCAGCTGCTGCTATCTTAGATGGTTGAAAACTAGACGGGTGGCTCACTGCCATTGTCACCAGGTTGGAACTCTTGCCTCTGTGAGGATGCCTTCTCTACTGTGCATACCCATGAAATTTAATACACATTTTAAAACCTCTGGCCACTGAGTATTTTTGAGGGAACTGGGTGCT